GGAGGCCGAGGTGGGCGGATCACCTGAGGTCGGGAGTTTGAGACCAGCCTGACCAACATGGAGAAACCCCGTCTCTACTAAAAATACAAAATTAGCCAGGAGTGGTGGCACATGCCTGTGATCCCAGCTACTCGGGAGGCTGAGGCAGGAGAATAGCTTGAACCTGGGAGGCGGAGGTTGCAGTGAGCCCAGATCACGCCATTGCACTCCAGCCTGGGCAACAAGAGCGAAACTCCGTCTCAAAAAAAAAAATTTGTGTGTTGGTTGGGCGCGGTGGCTCACGCCTGTAATTCCAGCACTTTGGGAGGCTGAGGCGGGAGGATCGCTTGAGCTCAAGAGTTCAAGACCAGCCTGGCCAACATGGTGAAACCCCGTCTCTACTAAAAAAATACAAAAATTAGCCGGGTGTGGTGGAGCATGCCTGTGTTCCCAGCTACTCGGGAGGCTGAGGCAGGAGAATTGCTTGAATCCGGGAGGCGGAGGTTGCAGTGAGCCGAGATCGCGCCACTGCACTCCAGCCTGGGAGACAGAGCGAGACTCCGTCTCAAAAAATAATAAAAATAAAAGTAGATTTGTGTGTATGTGGCTTCCTTTACTAGAAGGTAGTTTCATGAAAGTTGGGATTTTTTTCTGTTTTTAGTGCCTGCGTAAAACATAGTCTGGCACAGAATAGGTGTTCAATAAATATTTGTTGAATTTGTGTCGCTGAATGGGAACCCGGTGCAGTGCATTCCAAGCCTGAGCTGGTTCAGGTCCGATGGCGGGGCCTGCCCTTATGAATCATTCATGATCTGGCCCCGCCCATACGCGAACGACGCGCGCGTTCACGCCGGAGAGGGGGCGCGGCTCGCCCCCGGGCTGAGTCGGGCGGCCAGGAAGCGGGACTCTGCGCAGGCGCCAAGCTCCGGAGCGCGGCCTTGGTGCCTTTTCTGGTTTGGCAGGCGCGCGCGCGCGGGAGGGCGGCAACCTCGGCGCTGTGCGCAGGCGCGGCGGGCAGTGCGCAGGCGCGGGCGGAGGGCGGGCTGAAGCAGCTGAAGCGGCGGTAGCGGCGGCGGCTCGGGCAGAGGGGCGGGAGCTGAGGCGGGAGCGGACAGGCTGGTGGGCGAGCGAGAGGCGGCGGAATGGTGGACTACCACGCGGCGAACCAGTCGTACCAGTACGGCCCCAGCAGCGCGGGCAATGGCGCTGGCGGCGGGGGCAGCATGGGCGACTACATGGCCCAGGAGGACGACTGGGACCGGGACCTGCTGCTGGACCCGGCCTGGGAGAAGCAGCAGCGCAAGGTGCGCGGCCCGCGGGCCGGACGGGCTGGAGGTCTGCGCACTGTCCTTTGTTCTGCTTCCCCAGACCTTCACGGCATGGTGCAACTCCCACCTGCGGAAGGCAGGCACACAGATCGAGAACATTGATGAGGACTTCCGAGACGGGCTCAAGCTCATGCTGCTCCTGGAGGTCATATCAGGTGAGACTCCCAGCCACGCAGTGCGGCCGAGCCGCCCCCTCTTTTCTCTTTGTGCACTTCTCAGGGGAGCGGTTACCTAAGCCGGAGCGGGGGAAGATGAGAGTGCACAAAATCAACAATGTGAACAAAGCGCTGGACTTTATTGCCAGCAAAGGCGTCAAGCTGGTCTCCATCGGGGCAGAAGGTGAGCTGGAGGTGGGGCAGCGAGGGTCCTGCCTTCTGCCCTCTGCCCCCTTCCCTGTGTGCAGAGATTGTGGACGGCAACGCAAAGATGACCCTGGGAATGATCTGGACCATCATCCTTAGGTTCGCCATCCAGGACATCTCCGTGGAAGGTGACAGCCACCTGTACTGCCCCCGCTTCCCAGCCAGTGCTCACTGTCTTTGTGTGTTTTGCAGAGACCTCGGCCAAGGAAGGGCTCCTTCTCTGGTGCCAGAGAAAGACAGCCCCGTATAAGAACGTCAATGTGCAGAACTTCCACATCAGGTAAGCGCCAGTCCTGGTCATCCTCTCCTTTCCCCTCCTATAACCTTTGCCTTTCCTTCCCCAGCTGGAAGGATGGTCTTGCCTTCAATGCCCTGATCCACCGGCACAGACCAGAGCTGATTGAGTATGACAAGCTGAGGAAGGTGAGTGTCTCCAGCTCCCCTTGATGGCCCACAGTTCTTGTTGTCCCCACTTGCCTCCTTCTAGGACGACCCTGTCACCAACCTGAACAATGCCTTCGAAGTGGCTGAGAAATACCTCGACATCCCCAAGATGCTGGATGCAGAGGGTAAGTCATCTCTTCTGTTCAGCCACCACTGTCGGGCAGTTTAACCCTTGTTGTTCACTTGCAGACATCGTGAACACGGCCCGGCCCGACGAGAAGGCCATAATGACCTATGTGTCCAGCTTCTACCATGCCTTTTCAGGAGCGCAGAAGGTACCGAGCAGGGCCAGGCAGGCCCTCCTCGCCCAGGCAGCCCTGACTGTGTGCTCCCCTCCAGGCTGAAACTGCCGCCAACCGGATCTGTAAGGTGCTGGCTGTCAACCAAGAGAACGAGCACCTGATGGAGGACTACGAGAAGCTGGCCAGCGACGTGAGTGTTCCCCCAGTGAAAGTCAGGGCCACACAAAGGCCACGCTGGCTTCTGTGGCCCACAGCTCCTGGAGTGGATCCGGCGCACCATCCCCTGGCTGGAGGACCGTGTGCCCCAAAAGACTATCCAGGAGATGCAGCAGAAGCTGGAGGACTTCCGCGACTACCGGCGTGTGCACAAGCCGCCCAAGGTGCAGGAGAAGTGCCAGCTGGAGATCAACTTCAACACGCTGCAGACCAAGCTGCGCCTCAGCAACCGGCCCGCCTTCATGCCCTCCGAGGGCAAGATGGTCTCGGTGAGCACCAGGATTCACATGGGAGCAGCTGTTGATAGCCCTGCCTGCTCCTGCCCTGCCCCAGGACATCAACAATGGCTGGCAGCACTTGGAGCAGGCTGAGAAGGGCTACGAGGAGTGGCTGCTGAATGAGATCCGCAGGCTGGAGCGGCTCGACCACCTGGCAGAGAAGTTCCGGCAGAAGGCCTCCATCCACGAGGCCTGGACTGACGGTACGGCCCAGCTCTGCCCCACTCTGCCCAGCCTGTGGTCTAAGCGTCTCTCTGCTCCTACCAGGGAAGGAAGCCATGCTGAAGCACCGGGACTACGAGACGGCCACACTATCGGACATCAAAGCCCTCATTCGCAAGCACGAGGCCTTCGAGAGCGACCTGGCTGCGCACCAGGACCGCGTGGAGCAGATCGCCGCCATTGCCCAGGAGCTCAAGTACGTGCGGGCTCAGGACACTATCATCACCTCCGAGTCTCATTGCTCTCTGCCCGGCCCGCAGCGAGCTGGATTACTACGACTCCCACAATGTCAACACCCGGTGCCAGAAGATCTGTGACCAGTGGGACGCCCTCGGCTCTCTGACACATAGTCGCAGGGAAGCCCTGGAGGTGAGGAGGGGGTGACATCACCCACGGAGCTCCTGTCCCTGCCCCCTTCCCTCCCACACACTAGAAAACAGAGAAGCAGCTGGAGGCCATCGACCAGCTGCACCTGGAATACGCCAAGCGCGCGGCCCCCTTCAACAACTGGATGGAGAGCGCCATGGAGGACCTCCAGGACATGTTCATCGTCCATACCATCGAGGAGATTGAGGTTCGCACCCCCCGGCCCCCCATCTTCCCAAGGGGCCGCCCCCTCACTCCAGCTCCTCCCCTAGGGCCTGATCTCAGCCCATGACCAGTTCAAGTCCACCCTGCCGGACGCCGATAGGGAGCGCGAGGCCATCCTGGCCATCCACAAGGAGGCCCAGAGGATCGCTGAGAGCAACCACATCAAGCTGTCGGGCAGCAACCCCTACACCACCGTCACCCCGCAAATCATCAACTCCAAGTGGGAGAAGGTGGGCCGGGGCCATCCGTAGGGGCTGGGGCATGACCGCTCCCACACCGCGTCTCCTCTGCCAGGTGCAGCAGCTGGTGCCAAAACGGGACCATGCCCTCCTGGAGGAGCAGAGCAAGCAGCAGTCCAACGAGCACCTGCGCCGCCAGTTCGCCAGCCAGGCCAATGTTGTGGGGCCCTGGATCCAGACCAAGATGGAGGTGAGGCACGGCTGAGCCCCACAGAGCTGAGACCTCACCCCACCGCCTGCACCCACCCCCGTAGGAGATCGGGCGCATCTCCATTGAGATGAACGGGACCCTGGAGGACCAGCTGAGCCACCTGAAGCAGTATGAACGCAGCATCGTGGACTACAAGCCCAACCTGGACCTGCTGGAGCAGCAGCACCAGCTCATCCAGGAGGCCCTCATCTTCGACAACAAGCACACCAACTATACCATGGAGGTGCGCGGCTGCCCCGCCCGCTGGCCTTTCCACGGCCCACGATCACGCCCCCGTCTTTCCGCAGCACATCCGCGTGGGCTGGGAGCAGCTGCTCACCACCATTGCCCGCACCATCAACGAGGTGGAGAACCAGATCCTCACCCGCGACGCCAAGGGCATCAGCCAGGAGCAGATGCAGGAGTTCCGGGCGTCCTTCAACCACTTCGACAAGGTGAGCAGCCTGCCACCTCCTCGGCCTCTCCCCCCGCACACCTGCCTTCGGATGGCCCCGGCAGGATCATGGCGGGGCGCTGGGGCCCGAGGAGTTCAAGGCCTGCCTCATCAGCCTGGGCTACGACGTGGAGAACGACCGGCAGGTACTGCACCCTGGGCCCCAGCGGACCATGGCCGGGTGTCCCCCACCCCACCCTCTCCTTGCAGGGTGAGGCCGAGTTCAACCGCATCATGAGCCTGGTCGACCCCAACCATAGCGGCCTTGTGACCTTCCAAGCCTTCATCGACTTCATGTCGCGGGAGACCACCGACACGGACACGGCTGACCAGGTCATCGCTTCCTTCAAGGTCTTAGCAGGGGACAAGGTGAGCGAGACCCCTACGAGGTGCATGGGGGCGATGGCTCAGAGTCCCATCCTGCCTGCCCCAGAACTTCATCACAGCTGAGGAGCTGCGGAGAGAGCTGCCCCCCGACCAGGCCGAGTACTGCATCGCCCGCATGGCGCCATACCAGGGCCCTGACGCCGTGCCCGGTGCCCTCGACTACAAGTCCTTCTCCACGGCCTTGTATGGCGAGAGCGACCTGTGAGGCCCCAGAGACCTGACCCAACACCCCCGACGGCCTCCAGGAGGGGCCTGGGCAGCCCCACAGTCCCATTCCTCCACTCTGTATCTATGCAAAGCACTCTCTGCAGTCCTCCGGGGTGGGTGGGTGGGCAGGGAGGGGCTGGGGCAGGCTCTCTCCTCTCTCTCTTTGTGGGTTGGCCAGGAGGTTCCCCCGACCAGGTTGGGGAGACTTGGGGCCAGCGCTTCTGGTCTGGTAAATATGTATGATGTGTTGTGCTTTTTTAACCAAGGAGGGGCCAGTGGATTCCCACAGCACAACCGGTCCCTTCCATGCCCTGGGATGCCTCACCACACCCAGGTCTCTTCCTTTGCTCTGAGGTCCCTTCAAGGCCTCCCCAATCCAGGCCAAAGCCCCATGTGCCTTGTCCAGGAACTGCCTGGGCCATGCGAGGGGCCAGCAGAGGGCGCCACCACCACCTGACGGCTGGGGACCCACCCAGCCCCTCTCCCCTCTCTGCTCCAGACTCACTTGCCATTGCCAGGAGATGGCCCCAACAAGCACCCCGCTTTTGCAGCAGAGGAGCTGAGTTGGCAGACCGGGCCCCCCTGAACCGCACCCCATCCCACCAGCCCCGGCCTTGCTTTGTCTGGCCTCACGTGTCTCAGATTTTCTAAGAACCAAAAAAAAAAAAGGAAAAAAAACACAAAACAACAAAAACCAAAAAAAAAAAAAATCACAAAAACAAAAAAACTATAAAAAAGAAAGAATTAAAAACTTTCAGAGAATTACTATTTACTTTATTAACTTACGGATTTATTATATAAATATATATTCACCTAGCAACATATCTCTGCCGTCTCTCCTGCTCTCATAATGAAGACATAGCCGATTCTCTGCCCGGGCCCCTTGCTGATGCTCCTCCGGGTCTGCGTCGGGCGTGGGTCTCTGGGGACCCTCCAGAGGTGGAGGTGGGCTGATGGCCTGGCTGCCTGGTGGTTGATGGTTTTGCTCCCCCTACCTTTTTTTTTTGAGTTTATTCTGATTGATTTTTTTTCTTGGTTTCTGGATAAACCACCCTCTGGGGACAGGATAATAAAACATGTAATATTTTTAAGAAGGATTCCTGCAGCATCATCTTTTTTTATTTCTCCTGTGTCTGTCCTCCACCTTCTAGGAGAGCCAGGGCAGAGCTAGCACTGTCTTAAGCTGTCAACGTGGACTAGCTCGTGTCATCTGCTCGAGAAGGGCTGTCGCTGTTCTTGTTTCTGAGTGAGGAGTACGCAGGCCAGAGTGGTCACCCGGCCGTGAGCAGTGAGGGCCAGAGACTAGCCCCAGACAGGTGGATGCCAGAGAGAGTGGCACCCATGCCAGGCAAGGCCTAGGGAGGTGGTCTTGCTCAGCAACCCTGCCCTGAGCAGCAGGTGCGCCCATCCGGAGATCCTAGGAGAAGGTGGCCACCTCCATCCACTAAGGAAGAGAAGGAAGACAGTGGCTTGAGGCAGGGAGCTCGCAGGACAGAGCCTGAGCCACCCTGTCCCTCCCACCTGGCTCACCTGTCTGTGGGTCAGGCAGATGACCCCCTCACCCCCATCCAGGTGCTGGCTGCAGTGGCCTGTGCAGAGAGGGGCAGGGTGAGTGCCCACCAGTCCCCGTACCCCTTCCCCCCATGCCCCACCATGCCGGGGTGGTACTCACAGAAGATGCAGGTGAGGTGGGCCACACAGGACACGAACCGCTCGAAGTCCACACGCAGACGGCTATCCCGGTAGCGGCTGGTGAGGGTCTGGGTCAGCTGGTTGTTCAGGTGGAAGCCTAGGGGGAGGCTGCTTCTGAGCCCAGTGGCCCACAGGGAACCCACCTTGGCATTGCATCCCCACCCCACCTCCTCAGGGAGGACATGAATGCCACAGGGTGTCACACCCCAACTCTGCCCCATCCCGGCAGGGTGAGTACAGGCTGATCCCTTCAATCCTCTGGGCCTGTTTCCTCATCCATCAAACGGACTAAGACAGCCCCGACCCCATAGGGTGTGTGAAGACAGAACGCTCAGGACAGCGTCTGACACGTGACTCGATGTGTGGGTACTGTTACTCCTTAAATCCTGTGGGGCTTTCTCCTTGCCAGTGGGCACTGGAGGATATTTCTGTGCAGCAAAAAATATAGTCAATCCCATATGGAGTCAGTTTCCTTACAGTCTACCTCAGAGGCGA